AGAGACGGGGTTTCTCCATGTTGGTCAGGCTGGTCTCAAACTCCCGACCTCAGGTGATCCGCCCACCTCGGCCTCCCAAAGTGCTGGGATTGCAGGCGTGAGCCACTGCGCTCCGCATTTTTTTTTTTTTTTTTTTTTTGTGGAGATGTGGTTTCGTCATGTTGTCCAGGCTGGTCTCCAACTCCTGGGGCCAAGAGATCCGCCTACCCTGGCCTCCCAAAATGTTAGGATTACAAGTGTGAGCCACTGCGCCCGGCTATTTTTTATTTTTAAAACTTTGGAAAAAATATTTTCAATCCTCGTTGGTTGAATCCGTGAATGCGGAACCCGAGGATGCAGAGACCCGACTGCATAGGAACTTGGTGTATAATCTTCCTGAATTTAAAAAATGTACACACATACATACCTAATTTTTTTTTCACAAGAAACCAGGACTATAGCGTACATACACTGCTATGAAATTTGCCTATCCTAGCAGTGCATCTTGGTTATCTTGCTGTGTAGCCAATTCGTCTTACTAATGAAAGCAGAGATTTGGGGGAGTTAGCGCTCTCTGAGGACACGCGTGTTGTGGCTTCACGCAGGTCACTCTGCTCTTAGGGCTCCAGCTTCCTCCGTGTAGGAGGAGGGCAGGGGACCGGGAGCTCTGCGATGTAACGCCAACCAACAGGGCGCCGCACCCCCTGCCCGCCTCGGGACTACCTGGGATGTTCTTAAGATCCAGTCTTGTTTGACGTGGGTGGCAGCCGCCACTTTCAGTAATTCAGACAAAGCCGCCGCCGGCGCCGCCAGGACCTCCCCTCGCCACTCCTCGGGAGGGGTAAGGGTGACTCGAGCGGCCAGGCGGGCTGGGGCTGGCTCAGGGGCGGGGCCTCGGGCGGGGAGCCGGCCGAGGGGCGGGGCCTCAGGCTGGTCGCCCAGTGCGTGCGGGCTGGTAGGCCTGTCGCGGCGTGACGTGCTCGGCGCCCGCGTCCGGCCCCGCCCCATTTCTCCCAGGCCCCGCCCCTCCGTCCCTCACCGCACCACCCCTAAAGACGCTAGCGCTGCGATGGCGGAGGCCGTGGAGCGCACTGACGAGCTGGTCCGGGAGTACCTGCTCTTCCGCGGGTTCACGCACACACTGCGGCAGCTGGACGCCGAGATCAAGGCGGACAAGGAGAAGGGGTTCCGGGTGAGAGGCCGGCGGGAGCGGCGCGGGCAGAGTTACCACCTTCTCCATCCATGTTTCTCGCCAGGTGGATAAGATTGTGGACCAGCTGCAGCAGTTAATGCAGGTGTATGACTTGGCTGCCCTTCGGGATTATTGGAGCTACTTGGAGCGTCGGCTCTTCAGCCGCTTGGAGGATATATACAGACCCACAATCCACAAGCTGAAAACCAGCCTGTTTCGATTTTATCTTGTCTACACAATCCAGGTGCCTGTTGATTCAGGGGTTCTGCTTCCCTTTCCCTCCTTGCTACCTCCTTGTGTCTTGGCAGACAAACAGAAATGACAAGGCTCAGGAGTTCTTTGCAAAGCAGGCCACGGAACTCCAGAACCAGGCTGAGTGGAAGGATTGGTTTGTCCTGCCCTTCCTGCCATCCCCGGACACCAACCCCACCTTTGCTACCTACTTTTCTCGACAGTGGGCTGACACCTTCATTGTGTCCCTGCACAACTTCCTGAGCGTCCTGTTTCAGTGCATGCATATCCTTTCAGTTGCCTGGGGCTGAAGGCCCCAGGGGCTGGCTTATTCTTTAACTTCGTGCACCAGTCCCTGTGATCCTGAACTTTGATGCGGAGTGTCAGAGGACTAACCAGGTTCAAGAAGAAAATGAAGTTCTGCGTCAGAAGGTTTGTTCTGAACAGGCTTGCTCCTGAGGAAGTCATTGGCTAACTCAGTCCCACCCCTGTATAGCTTTTTGCATTGCAAGCTGAAATCCACCGACTGAAGAAAGAGGAGCAACAGCCAGAAGAGGAAGAGGCCTTGGTCCAACACAAATTGCCTCCTTATGTCTCCAACATGGACCGCCTGGGGGACTCGGAACTGTGAGTGTGTGTGACGGCCCTTTCCTTTTCTTCCCTCTGACCCTGTGGTGTGTTTGCTGACCAGTGCCATGGTGTGCAGCCAAAGGAATGCCTCCCTCTCCCAGTCACCTCGTGTGGGCTTCCTGTCCTCGCTGCTGCCTCAGAGTAAGAAGAGCCCCTCAAGGTTGTCGCCTGCTCAGGGCCCTCCTCAACCTCAGAGCTCGGCCAAGAAAGAGTCCTTCGGTGGTCAGGTAAGCACAAGTCCTGCCTCTCTAACTCTGGCAGAGACTTCACAGCCAGCTTCTTTTCCTCTAGGGCACCAAGGGAAAGGACCCGACGTCCGGAGCCAAGGATGGGAAGAGCCTCCTCAGCGGGCTGGCCACTGGGGAGTCCGGTTGGTCACAGCACCGGCAGCGGCGCCTGCAGGACCATGGCAAGGAGAGGAAGGAGCTTTTCTCCACAACCACTTCCCAGGTATGGGGTTGTCCTGAACACCCCTGGGGACATGGCTGACTTGTCCCCACCCTGCTTGTGACAGTGTGCAGAGAAGAAACCAGAAGCCAGTGGCCCAGAGGCTGAGCCCTGCCCAGAGCTCCACACGGAGCCAGTGGAGCCACTGACTCGGGCATCCTCGGCAGGCCCTGAGGGTGGAGGAGTCCGCCCCGAGCAGCCCTTTATTGTGCTGGGACAGGAGGAGTACGGGGAACACCACTCATCCATCATGCACTGCAGGTGGGTTGGGCCTGGGGCCAAGGAAACCCTGGAGCTGACAGGCCTCCCTTTTCTCTCATCTCAGAGTGGACTGCTCTGGGAGGAGAGTCGCCAGCTTAGACGTAGATGGGGTCATCAAAGTGTGGTCCTTCAACCCCATCATGCAGACCAAAGCATCCTCCATTTCCAAATCACCGCTGCTGTCTTTGGAATGGGCCACCAAACGGGACAGACTGGTGAGTAATGGTGGCCTGTGGGGCCCGCTTTGTCCTTCCCACCTCCCGCCCCTTGTCATTCCAGCTCTTGCTGGGCAGTGGTGTGGGAACAGTGCGTCTCTATGACACGGAAGCCAAGAAGAATCTCTGTGAAATCAATATCAACGACAACATGCCCAGGTGAACTGGAACCTACCCCCCACCATCAAGGCTTCCCAAGCCTAATGCCCCATCTCCTGTGCAGGATCCAGCCTCAGGACCAAAGTGCACCCTCCCTCTGTGGGCAGGCAGAGGGTCTGACCCAGGCCCATGTGTGTTGCAGAATCCTGTCTCTTGCGTGCAGCCCCAACGGGGCCTCTTTCGTCTGTTCGGCAGCAGCTCCGAGCCTCACTTCCCAGGTGGACTTCTCAGCACCAGACATCGGCAGCAAGGGCATGAACCAGGTTCCTGGCAGGCTGCTGCTGTGGGACACGAAAACCATGAAGCAGCAGGTACGGGCCTGCCCTGTGGCTCTCTCTGGGGCCTGCTACTGACATTTTTGTTTTATTTCAATAGCTCCAGTTCTCCCTGGATCCAGAACCCATTGCTATCAACTGTACAGCCTTCAATCACAACGGGAACCTGCTGGTCACAGGGGCAGCTGATGGCGTCATCCGGCTGTTTGGTATGCAAGTGTGCTCATAGCAATCCTTGATCAGGATGTGAGTGGCCGTGTCTCATTGCCTCAGACATGCAGCAGCATGAGTGCGCGATGAGCTGGAGGGCCCACTACGGGGAGGTCTACTCTGTGGAGTTCAGCTATGATGAGAACACCGTGTACAGCATCGGCGAGGACGGGAAGGTAGGCGGCTGCAGGATTCAGATAAGAGAGCAGCGAGCACCCTGCTTGTGCCCTGTGACTGCAGTTCATCCAGTGGAACATCCACAAGAGTGGCCTCAAGGTATCCGAGTACAGCCTCCCCTCAGATGCCACGGGCCCCTTTGTGCTGTCTGGATACAGCGGCTACAAGCAGGTTCAAGTCCCCAGGGGCCGACTCTTCGCTTTTGACTCGGAGGGAAATTACATGCTGACATGTTCTGCCACAGGCGGCGTCATCTACAAGGTAACTGATGGTTGGGGGTGGGAGGTAGTGGTGACACCTCCTCCTCTTTCCTGTCCTCTTGCAGCTGGGTGGCGATGAGAAGGTTCTGGAGAGCTGCTTGAGCCTAGGTGGCCACCGAGCCCCTGTGGTCACCGTGGACTGGAGCACTGCCATGGACTGTGGGACCTGCCTCACCGCCTCCATGGATGGCAAGATCAAGCTGACCACCCTCCTGGCCCATAAAGCCTGATGACTTGCCCCAAGGGCCACCCGAGGAAGCAGTATTATCTGCGGTGGGGGGAGGAGATATAGGACAGGAAAACCACGTGCTCCACTCCAGCTCCCTGCCAGTGCAGTGACTCTGCAGGGAAAGACTGGCAAGGAGGCTCAGGTGCTTCCATCTGTGGTGACTGGAATGGGACCCACGTGGAGTAGGTGACATATGCTTCCCAGAGACTGGTATTGTGGCTGTGCCAGGAGTACATGTGAGACTATGGGAGGAAAGCTCCGGAAGAAGGAGAAACATTGCAGTGGCTACTGTGTTGGCCCAGTAGAAATTGACAGTATTTTGTATATATGTGCCCATTTATCTTTTTCTTTTTTAAAAAAAGAGAATACTCTTGTGGTCCCCTGATGTCTCTTTCTAGGATGTGTGTCACTTTGCTTCAGTGACAGCCCTCCCACCCAGCCTGGCTCTGCTGGCCCTGAACTGAACCTCTCCAGGCTCTCCTGTTGCTTTGCCATGGAGCCAGGTCAGCTCTCTGTCTGTTCTGCTGGGTAACAAGGTTTGGCAGTTCCTGTTTCTCTGGGCTTAAGTCAAGGCCACAGAATTCTTTTTCTTCCCTGAAAGCTGGCAGCTTTTGTTACAGAAGATTCTCAGGATGAAGGCAGGGGCTGAGGCCTCTGCTACTGGCTGCCCCTTTCCATCCAGTGGCTGCTGTTTCCCAAGACAGGCTAAGCGTTTCTTATCTGAAATGCTTGGGACAGGAGTGTTACAGATTTTGGATTTTTTCAGACTTTGGAATATTTGCATATATACATAATGAGGTATCTTGGTAGGTCTCATGTCTAAACATGAAATTCATTCATGTTTTATATATACCTTATACATGTAGCCTGAAGGTAACTCTATACAGTATTTTAAATAATTTTGTACATGAAACAAAGTATTGATTGTGGTCAGGTGTGGTATTTTCCACTTGTGGTGTCATGTTGGTGCTCACAGTTTTGGGGCTGGGCACGGTGGCTCACGTCTGTAATCCCAGCACTTTGGGAGGCCAAGGTGGGTGGATCACTTAAGGTCAGGAGCTTGAGACCAGCCTGGCCAACATGGTGAAACCCCATCTCTACTAAAAATACCAAAATTAGCCAGGCATGGTGGCAGGTGCCTATAATCCCAGCTACTCTGGAGGCTGGGGCAGGAGAATCACTTGAGCCCAGGAGGCGGAGGTTGCAGTGAGCCGAGATCACGCCACTGGGAGAACCCAACTCAAAAAAAAAAAAAGTTTTGGGTTATGGAGCATTTTTGATTTTGGATCTTTGGGTTAAGGACGCTCAACCTGTACCTTTTTCATTTGGTGGCTCCTCTCATTCCTCCAACTGAACATCTTTGTGGAAAGATGATGGCTGCCTGCACCCACTGCTGGCGAATGGTGAGAAGGTAGAGCAAGGGGGCCAAGTTGCTGCTGGTGGGCACCTGGGGTTCAGGCCGGCCCAACTGTGGCTGAGCCGATCTGTAGCTGAGCTGAGTGTCAACCAGCTGTGTCCACACCCTGCCTGAGGCCTGCCCTCTCCTCCCTGGCTGGGGTGGGACCTTGAAGAGGCATATCTTCCCACTAGGTGAGGAGGAACAAGAGCCTCACTCCCCTTCTCCCTCTTGCCTTTCACAGCTGAGGCAGAGCTTATGGGAGGAGTCACTATGGGAGTGATGGACCTGGGCTTTGGTCTCCAGTGTTTGGCAGGGGCGACCTTATCACTGAGCTGGGGAAGGCAGCTGCCATGAGTCATTTTAAGTCTCTGAGCTCCAGCCCAGTTCTAGGGGCACAAGGCTGGAGTAGGGATACTCCTAGTTACCTGCTTGAGGAAAAGCACGAAGAAATTGGTACCAAAGTCTTGGCTTTGTTCTGGGAGTTGAGGGAAAAGTAGGGAGGTATTTAAGTGGCTTGATTATGAGAAAACACCAGAGACAGTAGTAAATAGTTATTTACCGATTTTTACCCATTTCTACCCTGGTAATCCTCCCTGCAAATGAAGAAAACCAAGACTTCTTTATTTATTATCTTTCCCCATCTGTATTGAAACAGTGATCTTACTTATCTCACCCAGTGATTCTGTAGGACATTTAAAAAGTGGTCATGGGTTTCATTGGAGTGAGAATGGTATTAACGTTTCCTCTTGTCATCTCAAAGTTTTCTCTCCCCTTAATACCATCTCTACAGCTTGCTGAGATGCTTTAAGGATCACAGAGACACAAAGAAAATTTGAACCCTACGCTTCTCCCATCCCACTTCTTACTCCATCCCGGGTGAGCGCTCGTCCTCAAATAAAGCATGTTGGAACTTCCGCTTATCTCTCCTTCCATAGACCTGCTTGGC